CCTGAGGTTAAGGCTGTGGACAAATCTGAAGACATGGGTTTTCTTCTCCTGGGGCCCCTCATCTTTTTTTCACTGTCTTATCTATAGAAGAGGCTGGGCCCCTGGCAAGAGCAGGTGGGAAATAGTAGACTCCCTCTAGATACTTCTTTATTGCAGCCCACTTCTCTCTCTGGGCACTGTCTCTGCCACCCTTGGGCCTGAGGAGAGATGTTAGCAGAAGGAGGGCATTCCCTCACCTCTAGCAGAAAAGAGGGGTTCGGGCCCTTCACTCCCTGAGGTCAGGGGAACCAGAGCCCTCAAAACTGCACTTCAGTGTGACAGTCATTGCCCACAGGGGTCTACTTAGCACCTAGAATGTGGCTGGTCTGAATCGGTACATGCTGGAAGTTTAAAACGCAGAGTGACTTTGAAAGATTTAGTACCAAAAAACAGAACAACAAAAAATACTTCATTAATATTATATTTATCATATATTTAAATTATAATATTTTGTATATATTGAGTTAAATAAAGTATTGCAATCAATTTTACCTGTTTATTCCTCGTTTCTGTTGCTACTAGAAATTTTAAAATGACACCTGTGGCTCACATGTGATTTCTGTGGAAATCGCAGCCTTGGAGGATTGCTTCCCTTTTCAAAACTCGGGCTCCTCAGACTGCTTCCTCAGAAGACCAGAGGCCATGAAGGTTAATAAGTCTGAAATTTTAAAAGAATTATTATTATATTGTTTCCTATTTTAAATATCATATATATTATTCACAAATGAATGTAACATTGTATACAAGGTTAAGTGTATATAAATGAATGTCCCCTAGGCAAGGCTGGGTCCCAACCCAGAGAGGAAACCCTCTTGGAGAAGAGCTGTAGCCAGAACGCTGCCTCATTCAGACACGCGCGGGAGCTGTCACCTGTCACTAAGAGTCTGAGGGGGCGGGGCCTGAGGCCCTACCCAATCAGGGGCACCGGGGCGGGGACTGCCTAATCCGGCGCTCCGCTAGAAAACCCGAGGCGGCTTCCGGGTGTGCCCGGCCTTTGTCTCTCGTGCCCGCACGTGCGTGTCTCGGTCAGTAGCCCTGCGCTTCTCCTTCACTCTCGGCGGTTCAGGAGGCTCTGCCGCAGCCGGGGCCCTCCTGTGACCTGCATGTACTGGGGGATTCGCAGGGAGGATGTCGGGACACCCCGGAAGCTGGGAAATGGTGAGTTGCGCCGCCGGGGGTCTGGAGAAGGGTCCATCCTCTACAAAAATGTGGAATATTTTAGAACTCGGTTGCCTTTGAGGATGTGGCTGTGAACTTCACCCAGGAGGAGTGGGCTTTGTTGGATCCTTCCCAGAAGAATCTCTATAGAGACGTGATGCAGGAAACCTTCAGGAATCTGGCTTCCATAGGTAAGAATCACAATATTTCTTCACTTAGTCAAATTTGTAATATATTTCTGGGTCTACATTTTAGGAAACAAAGGGGAAGACCAGAGCATTGAAGATCAGTACAAAAATTCTTCAAGAAATCTAAGGTAATTTGCCCTCACAAGAGGAAGCAGTCCCCAAATTCTTCATACGTCATTCATCCCTTCATAGGCACATCATATCTCATTCTGGAAACAACCCATATGGGTGTGAGGAATGCGGAAAGAAGCCATGTACATGTAAACAATGTCAGAAAACTTCCCTTTCTGTCACAAGGGTTCACAGAGACACAGTAATGCACACTGGAAATGGACATTATGGTTGTACAATATGTGAGAAAGTTTTTAATATTCCCAGTTCATTTCAGATACATCAGAGAAATCACACTGGAGAGAAACCCTATGAATGTATGGAATGTGGGAAAGCCTTAGGTTTTTCCCGTTCTCTTAATAGACATAAAAGGATTCACACTGGAGAAAAACGCTATGAATGTAAGCAATGTGGGAAAGCCTTCAGTCGTTCCAGTCACCTTCGTGACCATGAAAGAACTCATACTGGAGAGAAACCCTATGAATGTAAGCACTGTGGGAAAGCCTTCCGTTACTCCAATTGCCTTCATTACCATGAAAGAACTCACACTGGAGAGAAACCTTATGTGTGCATGGAATGTGGCAAAGCTTTCAGTTGTCTCAGTTCCTTGCAAGGACATATAAAGGCTCATGCTGGTGAAGAACCCTATCCATGTAAGCAATGTGGGAAAGCCTTCAGATACGCCAGTTCCCTTCAGAAACACGAGAAAACTCATATTGCACAGAAACCCTATGTATGTAACAATTGTGGTAAAGGCTTCAGATGTTCCAGTTCCCTTCGTGACCATGAAAGGACTCATACTGGAGAGAAACCCTATGAATGTCAGAAATGTGGCAAAGCCTTTAGTCGTGCTAGTACCCTTTGGAAGCATAAAAAAACTCATACTGGAGAAAAGCCCTATAAATGTAAAAAAATGTAAAGGCTTTAATCACTACAGTTTTTGTCAAAAACATGAACAGTCACATACTTGAGAGAAACTGTGAATGTAAGGTGTAGGAAAGTACTTAATTTTCCCAGATTTCCTCAAATACATGAAACGAATCAAACTGGAGATAAACCCTATGACTATAAGCAATAAGGTAAAGCATTCAATTTTTCCATTTCTTTTTGAAAACTTGAAAGGACTCACTGAAGAAAATCCATATGAATGTTTAAAATGTGGTAAGGCCTGCAGTTGTTCCAGTGGTATTTGATGGTATAACATAACTCATTCTAGAGAAAAACTTTATGAAGGTATCGAATGTGAGAATGCCTTCATTTATCCTATAACTCACTCAGAGACACATGGTAACACATACTCCAGATTGACCTTATAAATAAAAGAATGCCCACCAGATTGAAATCCTAGAAATACAGAAAATTCTGAATTTTAACAATTACTTTAAAGGTCATGTGAAAACTCCCACTGGAAATAAATCCTGTAAATGTAAATATTATGGAAAACCTTATGGAAAATAATTATAGTACAATTCTCAAGAAAATTCACTATGTGAATGAGATGTTTTAGGAGCTATAAATAAATTGAATATATTGGTTGCTCATTTTTGAAGAGAGTCTCTAGAATATAGATTTTCACTTCTTTTGAAAAAAAAAAAATTGAGGTGAGACTTTTTTTTTTTTTTTTGAGATGGAGTCTCACTTTGTCGCCCAGGCTGGTGTGCAGTGGCACAATCTCAGTTCACTGTAAGCTCTGCCTCCCAGGTTCACGCCATTCTCCTGCCTCAGCCTCCTGAGTAGCTGGGACTACAGGTGCCTGCCACCATGCCCAGCTAATTTTTTGTATTTTTAGTAGAGATGGGGTTTCACCGTGTTAGCCAGGATGGTCTCAATCTCCTGACCTCGTGATCCGCCCGCTTCAGCCTCCCAAAGTGCTGGGATTACAGGCGTGAGCCACCACGCCCAGCTGAGGCAAGACTTCTGTAAGTATTCTTCAAGCAGTAGTACAAGAGTTAAATATGTATTCTTCTTTTTTAAGCTGGTAAATAAATTTCCTTTTTCTACCCATTTTAAAGTGTGTTGGTTATATGGGTAAATTGAAATGTATTTCTTTTCCTTTTTTCTTGCATAGCCATTTTAAAAAATATTTTTTAAATATTTAAAGTATAAAATATTTTTAAAATTTTTTAAAAATTTTGTGGGTTACACAGTAGATGTGTGAAATGTATTTGTAGGTTTAACTTCTGTGTAGTTTAATTATTTTGTTATTAATTGGCCATTGATAAATGAGTCTATTTTCTTTGCTAATAGAGTTGCTGTCAATTTGTAAGTATGTAAAGTTTATTATAGAGTATATTCTCACGTGAATTATTATTTTCATCTGTTGTTCTTTACATTGTCATTATTTTTGGCTATTTGCATAGGTAACATTGGTTTAAGGAGAGAGACCTGTGATCGAACAGTGTCTTGTGTCTAATCTGAGAAAGAAAGCATCCAGTCTTATCATCATGTATGATGTTAGCTGAGGGTTTTTAAAATAAATTCCTTAAAGCAGGTTGAGAAAGTTTCCTGCTGTTCATTATTATTGAATA